TTTGCTTCTTTTTTTTTTTTTTTTTTTGAGGCAGAGTCTTGCTCTTGTCACCCAGGCTGGAGTGCAATGGCATGATCTCAGCTCACTGCAATCTCTGTCTCCCGGGTTCAAGCAATTCTCCTGCCTCAGCCTCCTGAGTAGCTGGGATTATAGGCAACTGCCACCACGCCTGTTTATTATTTTGTATTTTTAGTAGAGACAGGGTTTCGCCATGTTGGCCAGGCTGGTCTTTAACTCCTGACCTTGTGATCTGCCCGCCTCGGCCTCCCAAAGTGCTGGGATTACAGGCGTGAGCCACCACGCCCGGCCTCTTTTTGCTTCTTACCAGCACCATCTGAGCTAAGCATCAGCACCTGCAAACTCCACAGAGGTGAAAAGTTTCCCTGAGGGGCCTGTAACTAGTAACCCAGAACTTTCTGAATCAGAGCCCAGGATCACAGTATTCCAGACTTCAGGGATTTTAGTGCTTTCTGCCACCCAGGGACCTGGGAACAAGTGTTATCCAGCAATACATTTTCATAACTGCATTTTGTTTCCCTGTGAGCTAGGCCTGGCATGGTTGATCTCAGTCTCTAGAAACTGGAGTCAGATATTCAAGACATTACAAGGAGATGGCTGGTGGGGCATCATGGCTCCTAGGACTTTGGGAGGTTGAGGTGGGAGGATCGCCTGAGCCCAGGAGTTTGAGACCAGCCTGGGCAACATGGTGAGAACTCGTCTCTATTTAAAAAAAAAAAAAAAAAAAAAAAGGCTGCCCTTTCTAGATCAGGAGGTCCAGCCTCTGGAAACCTCGGAGGGCTGCTTGATCTTTCTTTTCTAATTCCTGACAAGTTAGAAGACCTTTGGCTTCTGAGAACCCTATTACTTTAAGTTTAAGCTCTTGTTTGGGAAGCCACTGGGAGGACAGTGAAGAATGCCCGCCTACCTGGGGAAACCTGAGTTAGGTGTGGCTGGAGCGACTCGAGATGCGAGGTGGGCGGGGGCAGGCTGAAAGTTGGAGCAAGCAGGAAGTGAACTGAGGGCCACCCTGGGAGGAAGCCGACTAGGCGAATTCACTTACTGACCGGCCTGGGCTGCTCTGAGACATGGTGAGCCAACTGGGAACTAGGAAAGGGCTGGTCTTGGTCTAATTAACCCCGTGTTGCCGCACAGGAGGAAGCCAGTGAAGGTGGAGGAAATGATCGTGTGCGGAACCTGCAAAGTGAGGTGGAGGGAGTTAAGAATATTATGACCCAGAATGTGGAGCGGATCCTGGCCCGGGGGGAAAACTTGGAACATCTCCGCAACAAGACAGAGGATCTGGAAGCCACAGTGAGACAGGGAGCCCACTGGGGGCTGGAGGATCTTGCTAGACCTCATTCTTCTCTCTCTCCAGCCAGGGGCTGAGGCCAGCTGTTTCAGGGAGGAAGTAACTCCAAAGTTGAGCAAAGTCTGGAGCCTCAAGTTCTGTGTTCAGCGGGGAGGCTGGCTCTGGCTTTCTGAGTCCTGTGTGAACTCTTGGCTCTTGGGTATTGCTCCCTTGTCTCCCTGGGGCTCATTGCTGGGTCACTCACTCTGCCTTTTCCCCAACAGTCTGAGCACTTCAAGACGACATCGCAGAAGGTGGCTCGAAAATTCTGGTGGAAGAACGTGAAGATGATTGTCCTTATCTGCGTGATTGTTTTTATCATCATCCTCTTCATTGTGCTCTTTGCCACTGGTGCCTTCTCTTAAGTAACAGGGAACCTCTCCCACCTGCCCTTCTCTTCAGGGACAACCCTCCATAAATGTGTGCCAAGAGGGTCTCCTTTCCTGTCTTCCTCTACAGAGAATGCTGCTCGGTCCTCCTACCCCTCTTCCCGAGGCCCTGCTGCCATGTTGTATGCCCCAGAAGGTACCTTGGTCCCCCGGAAGGAGAGAAAAAAGAGAGATGGACTGTGGCTGCATTTCTTGGGTCCTTAGAGTGGGCTGGAGAGACCTAGAGGGCCCAGCATGTGGCTGGGAAACTGTTGGTGGCCAGTGGGTAATAAAGACCTTTCAGTATCCCTATATGTGTGAGGCACTTTCTCTCTTCCCATTTT